AGGCCAAGGTTCTGAAGGGAAGTGTGCGACTGAGCTCAGCCCACAGGCCCAACTGAGCTCCTCTGGGGAGGGGGCAGTCTGTGGATGTCCCAATCCACGCCAAAGCCGGTCTCCGTCGGGCCCAAGCCAGCACGCCAGCTTGAGTCCGCAGAAAGGAGGGAGAGGCTGGAGATGCACAGGGGAGGGGAGGGGCGGCAGCCAGGCAGCCGGAGAGAGGGGTGAGCGGTACCCGCGTTACACAGCTGTTCCAGCAAATGTGCTACAACAAAGCTGCAGAGCTCCTGGCCTACAAATGCATGGCTTGGGGTGCTGGCTGGCGGCGCCCTTCCCGGGACTGTGCGGCAGCACGTGCGGGCCCATCCCCGCCCCCCCGAAAGCCGGGAGGCTTGGCCCAGGCTAGCCTGCCTTCCTACCCGCCCTCCCCAACCCCCCTCCCCCCAGCCGTGGTCGCTTGTGCCCAGGGGACTCAAGGCCGCTCTGCCTCTCCACCCGACAGTCCGCAAAGCGGGTTCCAAAGGAGAGGGGCGAGCGACCGGGACTCCGACCCGCCTAGTCCTTAGTGCCCTCCTCCAGTCCGTAGGAGCAGAGCACGCGGGAATGCACCCGACCGCGGGCAGGCGGAGGCTCCTGGCTGTACGCAACGCTTACCCAGCCCGGTCAGGTTCCTAGCCCGGTTATTGTCCGCTGAGCCGCCCTGGGCCGGGCTGCAGCCTCGGCTGCCACGGCTGAGAGCGCCGCCACCGCAGCTGCTGCCGCCGTCGCCGCGGCTCCAGTCACCTCCAGCACTGACTCCCCTTCCCCAGGCTTTGGGTAGCTCCCCCATACCCCCTCCCCCAGTACTCCAAGGCCACCGGGTGGGGCATCTGCGTCCTGATTGGCAGGCATATGGCCCAATCGCTATGGTGGGAAGGCGTGCCCCGGCCCGCCCACTGTTTTCCTTGGTGCGTTTCTCTTTAAATGCAAATAAGTGCAGGCGTGGTGTTGGCAGGGGGCGGAGAGGGTGCGGAACCACTGGCTGGGGCTCCCCACTCCCGCCCCCACGCCGGGCTGGTAGTGGCGTGGCTACACCGTGGCCTCAAGGAGCCAGTCCTGCCCGGATGGGGCTCGCCGGATCGGTTTCGGTTTTCACGCACTCCCATTTCTGTGGCCGCTGTGCATTCGCGGTACTGTGCCCTGGCCGCCACCAGGACGTTTAAGAGAACAATGCGTGCTATTTTTGCATTGCAGGAGTGTTCTCTGCTGCTTCTGGGTCCTGACAGTCTTGAAAAGATCCAGCTGCTGAACTGGTAAGAGGTGGACTGCTGCCTCTGCATGTGTACCATATTCTGAATTCTATTTTTGTCATTTCAGCCTTGTTAGGAACCACTGCTGTGGAACTGGTGCAGTCATTTGGAGGTAAGACACTCTGGGTTTTTGAGTTGCCACAGCACAACTACTTCTGTTTGCTCTTCAATTCCAGTAGCCATGTTGCTCACAGCTTGAGGTGCAGCAGTCTGAACCACCCGGCGGCTGAGAAGAGGAACCAAATGAGGAACTATTCCAGAGTCTACTACCATCTGTATTTGTTCATTGCCAGCACCAGTAAGGTAAGAGAGGGCCCAGTCTGTATCTACTAATATGAACGAGCTGATGACTCCTTCCCCTACCCAGGCCCCACAGGATCTGCCCCAACCACCATGCCACACCGACACTCCCAGGAACCAGGCTGCCTGTGCTGCTATGCCGGCTGTGCCACTGCTTCCTTCCTCCTCCTCAACTGCCTCAGCTGAGGCCTTCTCCTCTCCCTGTACAACTCCCTTCCTCAACCCCAGCATGAGAGCAGATCAGGTGGAGACAACTACGGGAGCGGAATGGCAGCAACGGTGGCGGAATGTAATGCATGCTGAGAGTGAGATGGCCTCAATCTCTGCACACCTTTTCATGTGCTTATTTTCCATCTGTTATATTTTCTTCAGTGAAATGTTTATGTCTTTTGCCTATTTTTAACTAGGCTTGCTTTTACTATTACGTGTTAAGAGTTCTTGATATATTCTAGATACTAGTTTGTTACTGGATACGTTATTTGTAGTATTTTCTCCCAGTCTGTAGCTCTGTAGCTTCTGTAGAGGAAAAGTTTTTAATTTTATTGAGGTCTAATATATCAACTTTTCCTGTTATGAATCATACTTTTAGTATCAAGTGACTTACCTGAAATTTTTCTAAGTTTTCTTCTAAAAGATTTATAGTTTGAGCATTTTACATTTAAATTTATGATCCATTTTGTATAAAGTATGAGGTGTAGGTGAAGGTTAATTTTGAGCGGAGAGGGCAATGGATTGTTCAGCATCATTTGTTGAAAAGACTATCCTTCCCCCATTTAATTACTTCTGTAATAATTTAGGCGTATCTGTGCAGGTCGGCTTTTGGGTTCTCTATTCTCTTCTATTGAGTTTCGTATCTATCCCTCTACCACTGCCGCACAGACTTGATTACCATAGCCATATAAATGTCTTGAAATTGAGTATAATGGTTCCTCCCACCTTATACTTCTTTGTCAAATTGTCTTAGCTATTCTACCTCCGCTGACTTTACATACACATTTTAGAATAATGTTGACTACATCTCCAAAAAAAATCTGCCTGCGATTTTCATAGGAAATGTATTGTAATTGCATACCAATTTGGGAAGGGCTGACATTTTTACTGTGTTGATTTTGACAATCCACGAACATGCAATGTGCCTCTCCATTCATTTAGATCTTTAATTTCTTTATCAGCATTTTCTAATTGTCAGCAGATCTTATACATGTTTTGCTACATTTGCATTTACGTATTTATTTGAATGATTATGAATGATATATTTTTTATTTCAATGTCTGTATGTTCATTGCTAGTATATGAAGCACAAGTGATTTATGTATGTTGATATTGTGTCCTATGATTGCGTTGAAGTCACCTATGTTGATGGGTGCAGCACACCAACATGGCACATGTATACATATGTAACAAACCTGCACATTGTGCACATGTGCCCTAAAACTTAAAGTATAATAATAATAATAAAAATAAAAAGAGAATTAGCTAAGAATTCAAAAAAACTTTTGACGAAGCATAATACTTTTTTTTTTATTATTATTTTTTGAGACAGAGTCTCACGCCATTCTCCTGTCTCAGCCTCCAGAGCAGCTGGGACTACAGGTGCCTGCCATCACGGCTGGCTATTTTTTTTTTTTTTTTTTTTTTGTATTTTTAGTAGAGACGGGGTTTCACTGTGTTAGCCAGGAGGGTCTCGATCTCCTGACCTCGTGATCCACTGGACTCGGCCTCCCAAAGTGCTGGGATTACAGGCATGAGCCACTGTGCCCAGCTGACAGGGCATAATACTTTTTATGATTTATTTTTTAGTTTTTTGGCTTTCCTATTTATAATTCAGAATATAGTATCATCTATTATAGTTATACCTATATTTTTCTGACAATATTTCCTAATTTTTTATTTTCCAATTTTATAAACAATATTTTCATTTGATTCCAGTCTATAAACTATTTCTACATAACGATTAATAATACCATTTCTATAAATGTCATGTGCTGTATACGTGGCATGGCGTATACAGATAGTTTTGTGTTTTATGTTTTGTTATATAACCTATATTGAGTTAAATTTTGTGGAGTGTGTAAGCTCTGTGTCTAGATTCAATTTTTTTCTTTTTTAATATGTGGATGTTGAGTTGTTCTGGCACCATTGGTTAAAAAGACTTTCCTTTCTCTGTTGAATTGTCTTTGTTCCTTTGTCAAAGCTGAGTTGATTATATTTCTGTGGGTCAATTTCTGGGCTCTCCATTCTGTTCCATTGATCTATTTGTACTTGTTGTTTGTTTGTTTCCAATAACACCCTGTCTTAATTATTGTAGCTTTGCAGTAAGTGTTAAAGTCAGGTAGTTTCAGTTCTCCAACTTTGTTATTCTGATTCAATATTGTGTTGGCTATTCTGAGTCTTTGGTGTCTCTATATAAACTTTACAATCAGCCTGTCAGTATTCACAAAGTAACTTACTAAGATTTTGATTGAGATTTTATTGGATCTATAAAGTTGGGAAGAACTGACAGATTGGCAATATTGAATCTTTCTATCCATGAGCATAGAATATCTCTTCATTTATTTAGTTCTTTGATTTCATCAGATTTTTATAGTTTTCCTTGTGTTGATCTTGCATATATTTCGTTAGATTTATAGCTAAGTATGCCATTTTTTGTGTGCTAATGTAAATGGTATTGTGTTTTTAATCTGAAATTCCACTTGTTCATTGCTAGTATGTTGGAAAGCAATTGATTTGTGTATATTATATTAAACTTGTAAATGCAAAAAAAAACAGTTGTTCTCTGGTTTTCTAGATTCGTTGGGATTTTTTCTACATAAACAATCATGTCATCTGCAAATAGAGACAGTTTTATTTCTCCCTTTCCAATCTGTAGGTCTTTCATTTATTTTTCTTGCCTTAATTCTATGGCTAGGACTTCCAATACTAGTTAAGATTTTGAAGTCACAAATTATGAATTAAATTACTGTCAAACCTTGGAGATAATGTAGGTTCAGTTCCAGGCCACTGCAATAAAGCAATTGTCACAGTAAAGTGAGTATCACAATAAAGCCAGTCACACAATTTTTTGGCATGTAATTATGTTTACAATATACTGTAGTCTATTAAGTATGCAACAACATTATATCTAAAAACTGTATATATCTTAATTAAAAATACTTTATTACTAAAAAATGCCAGCAATCGTTTGAGCTTTCAGCAGGTAGTAATCTTTTTGCTGGTGGGAAGTCTTGCCTCGACGTTGATGGCTGCTGACTGCTCAGGGTACTGGTGGTTGAAGGTTGGAGTGGCTGTGGTAATGTCTTAAAATATGACAACAATGAAGTGTGCCACATCGATGTACTCATCCTTTCATGAAAGATTCCTCTGTAGCATGTGATGCTATTTCAGGCATTTTACCCACAGCAGAACTTCCTTCAAAACTGGAGACGATCCTCTGAAACCGTGACACTGCTTTTTCAACTAAGTTTATATAATATTATAAATCCTTTGCTATCATTTCGACAATGTTCACAGCATCTTTACTAGGAGTAAATTCCATCAAATAAATCACTTTCTTTGCTCATCCATAAGAAGCAACTCCTCATCCATTCAAGTTTTATCATGAGATTGCAGCAATTCAGTCACATCTTCAGGAACCACTTCTATTTATATTTCTCTTGGTATTTCACCATATCTGCCGTTATATCCTCCACTGAAGTCTTGAACTCATCAAAATCATCCATGAGAGTTGGCATCAACTCTTTCCAAACTTCTGTTAATGTTGATATTCTGACCTCCTCCCATAAATCATGAATATTCTTTTTTTTAGAAAAATTATACTTTAAGTTTTAGGGTACAAGTGCACAATGTGCAGGTTTGACACATAGGTATACATGTGTCATGTTGGTTTGCTGCACCCATCAACTCGTCATTTACATAAGGTATTTCTCCTAATGCTATCCGTCCCCTAGCCCCTCACCCCCCAACAGGCCCCAGTGTGTGATGTTCCTTACCCTGTGTCCAAGTGTTCTCATTGTTCAATTCCCACCTATGAGTGACAACATGCGGTATTTGGTTTTCTGTTTTTGTGATAGTTTGCTGAGAACGACGGTTTCCAGCTTCATCCATGTCCCTGCAAAGGACATAAACTCATCCTTTATTATGGCTGCATAGTATTCCATGGTGTATATGTGCCACATTTCCTTAATCCAGTCTATCATTGATAAACATTTGGGCTGGTTCCAAGTCTTTGCTATTGTGAATAGTGCCACAATATACATACGTGTGCATGTGTCTTTATAGTAGCATGATTTATAATCCTTTCGGTATATACCCAGTAATGGGATTGCTGGGTCAAATGGTATTTCTAGTTCTAGATCCTTGAGGAATCACCACACTGTCTTCCACAATGGTTGAACTAATTTACACTCCCACCAACAGTGTAAAAGCATTCCTATTTCTCCACATCCTCCCCAGCATCTGTTGTATCCTGACTTTTTAATGTTCGCCATTCTAATTGGTGTGAGATGGTATCTCACTGTGGTTTTGATTTGCATTTCTCTGATGACCAGTGATGACGAGCATTTTTTCATGTCTGTTGGCTGCATAAATGTCTTCTTTTGAGACGTGTCTGTTCACATGCTTTGCCCACTTTTTGATGGGGTTTTTTTTTCTTGTAAATTTGTTTAAATTATTTGTAGATTCTGGATATTAGCCCTTTGTCAGATGGGTAGATTGCAAAAATTTTCTCCCATTCTGTAGGTTGCCTGTTCACTCTGATGATAGTTTCTTTTGCCATGCAGAAGCCCTTTAGTTTAATTAGATCCCATTTGTCTATTTTGGCTTTTGTTGCCATTGCTTTTGGTGTTTTAGTCATGAAGTCCTTGCCTATGCCTATGTCCTGAATAGTACTGCCTAGGTTTTCTTCTAGGGTTTTTATGGTTTTAGTTCTAACATTTAAGTCTTTAATCCATCTGGAATTAATTTTTGTATAAGGTGTAAGGAAGGGATCCAGTTTCAGCTTTCTACATATGGCTAGCCAGTTTTCCCAGCACCATTTATTAAATAGGGAATCCTTTCCCCATTGCTTTTTTTTTTTTTTTTTGGCAGGTTTGTCAAAGATCAGATGGTTCTAGATGTGTGGTGTTATTTCTGAGGGCTCAGTTCGGTTCCATTGGTTTATATATCTGCTTTGGTACCAGCACGATGCTGTTTTGGTTACTGTAGCCTTGTAGAATAGTTTGAAGTCAGGTAGCGTGATGCCTCCAGCTTTGTTCTTTTTGCTTAGGATTGTCTTGGCAATGCAGGCTCTTTTTTGGTTCCATATGAACTTTAAAGCAGTTTTTTCCAATTCTGTGAAGGAAGTCATTGGTAGTCTGATGGGGATGGCATTGAATCTATAAATTACCTTGGGCAGTATGGCCATTTTCACTATATTGATTCTTCCTACCCATGAGCATGGAATGTTATTCCATTTGTTTGTTCCTCTTTTATTTCGTTGAGCAGTGGTTTTTAGTTGTTCTTGAAGAGGTCCTTCACATCCCTTGTAAGCTGGATTCCTAGGTATTTTATTCTCTTTGTAGCAATTTTGAATGGGAATTCACTCATGATTTGGCTCTCTGTTTGTTTGTTATTGGTGTATAGGAATCCGTGTGATTTCTGCACATTGATTTTGCATCCTGAGACTTTGCTGAAGTTGCTTATCAGCTTAAGGAGCATTCCCTTTGAAAACCAGCACAAGACACGGATGCCCTCTCTCACCACTCCCATTCAACATAGTGTTGGAAGTTCTGGCCAGGGCAATCAGGCAAGAGAAAGAAATAAAGGATATTCAATTAGGAAAAGAGGAAGTCAAATTGTCCCTGTTTGCACATGACATGATTGTATATTTAGAAAACCCCATTGTCTCCGCCCA